CAAAGGCAGTTTCACAGGGCAGATGAAGATTTACTTAAATGTCTCATGATGGTGATGATGGTAGCTAATATTCATTGAGCAGTTACTATGTACCAGATATTGTTCTAAGTGCTTTAAATAAATTAGCTTGAAACTATCATTCTCAGCAAACTATCTCAAGAACAAAAAACCAAACACTGCATGTTCTCACTCATAGGTGGGAATTGAACAGTGAGAACACTTGGACACAGGAAGGGGAACATCACACACCGGGGCCTGTCATAGGGTCGGGGGAAGGGGGAGGGAAAGCATTAGGAGATATACCTAATGTAAATGACGAGTTAATGGGTGCAGCACACCAACATGGCACATGTATACATATGTAACAAATTTGCACGTTGTGCACATGTACCCTAGAACTTAAAGTATAATAATAATAAAAAAAAGTAAAATACAAAAAAAAAGAAATAAAAAAATAATTAAAAAATTAGCTCATTTGGCATTCACAGTAATCTTACAGGGTACCTACTATTAGTATCCTCATTTTAGCAATGAGGGTTAGGAAAAGTTAATTAAGTTTTCTAAGATTGCACAGTTACTAAAACTAGAATCTGCATGCAAACCCAGGCAGCCTGACTCTAGAGCCTGTAACCTTCAGCACCACCTCATGTCGCCCCAAGTTCATGTTTTTCAGGGGCCTTCTCCCATTTCTCAGTCATTTCCTCTCTCAAGAGAGGAGGAGAAGGAAGGGCCAAGAAGACAACATTGCTGGTGCCTTTTTTATTTATTCAGTTTACCTAAATTCTCTCATCATTACCAAATGACACATACTGTGAGCCAGGTTGAGACCCATCTTTTCTTAGTTTTATCGATATCTGTTTACTTAACCACAAAGATAACTTTTTTACTCCCAAATTTGAGTGATTAGTAAAGAGCTACATAATGTAACCAGTTTTGCTTTTCACAAGACATCTCTATTTCTCAGTGGGCTGAAAACCACACTTTTGCTTCCTCTTTACTTTGCAGTGAGAGCACAGCATTTGTCACTCAACCTCTGAATGTTAGTGACACTATTGGGACGAAAAAGGACTGTGCTGGCCCAAATGGCAGGCATCTCATATGTGGCATCTTTCTTTCTCCTTCTGAGTAAGTTTCATAATCCTTTATGTTTCTCTTGTTTTTATTCCCCTTTCTTTCTCCTACTTACAAGCTAAGCTCAGCATTGGCCAGAGAGAAGTAACAGTTCAGAAAGGACCACTGTTTAGAGCTGAAGGTTACCCAGTCAGCATTGGCTGCAATGTAACTGGCCACCAGGGACCTTCTGAGCAGCATTTCCAGTGGTCTGTTTACCTGCCGACAAACCCGACCCAGGAAGTCCAGATCATTAGCACCAAGGATGCTGCCTTCTCTTACGCAGTATATACGCAGCGGGTGCGAAGCGGAGACGTCTACGTGGAGAGGGTCCAGGGCAACTCAGTCTTGTTGCACATCTCAAAACTCCAGATGAAGGATGCTGGCGAGTATGAGTGTCACACACCAAACACTGATGAGAAATACTATGGAAGTTACAGTGCAAAGACTAATCTAATTGGTAAGTTGCTTGTCCACTTCTGCTAGCCAGCCCAGTCACATTATTATCATTCCTTTGTTTCCAGTTATTCCAGATACCCTCTCTGCCACCATGAGTTCTCAGACTCTCGGTAAGGAGGAAGGTGAGCCATTAGCCCTCACCTGTGAGGCATCCAAAGCCACAGCCCAACATACTCACCTCTCTGTCACCTGGTACCTAACACAGGATGGAGGAGGAAGCCAAGCCACTGAGATTATTTCTCTCTCCAAAGATTTTATATTGGTCCCTGGGCCCTTGTATACAGAGCGGTTTGCAGCCAGTGACGTACAGCTCAACAAACTGGGACCCACTACATTCAGGCTGTCCATAGAGAGGCTCCAGTCCTCAGATCAGGGTCAGCTGTTCTGTGAGGCAACGGAATGGATTCAGGATCCAGATGAAACTTGGATGTTCATCACCAAAAAGCAGACCGATCAAACCACTCTGAGGATCCAGCCAGCAGGTAATTATCTTCCTACGAAATTCATTAATACACTCTAAATACCTGCCTTGCTTTTGTTTCCCAGTGAAAGATTTTCAAGTCAACATTACAGCTGACAGCTTGTTTGCTGAAGGGAAACCCTTAGAACTGGTTTGCCTGGTTGTAAGCAGTGGCCGTGACCCACAGCTTCAAGGCATTTGGTTCTTCAATGGGACTGAAATTGCTCACATTGATGCTGGTGGAGTCCTGGGCCTGAAGAATGACTACAAAGAGAGAGCAAGTCAAGGAGAGCTCCAGGTTTCAAAGTTAGGCCCCAAGGCTTTCTCTCTCAAGATCTTCTCTCTGGGCCCAGAGGATGAAGGCGCCTACAGATGTGTGGTAGCAGAGGTCATGAAAACACGCACAGGTTCCTGGCAGGTGCTTCAGAGAAAGCAGTCACCAGACAGCCACGTGCACCTGAGGAAGCCAGCAGGTACGTAAAGTCAAGGCCAGGCATGCATTGGGAGTTTTGTTCTTCTATAATCTGTAACTCACAGCAAGAAGTGTGGTCATGTCTACCAAGAACAAGCAGCAAGTTGTGTGGGAAGGAGAGACACTCGCCTTTCTCTGTAAGGCTGGTGGAGCTGAAAGTCCCCTGTCTGTGAGCTGGTGGCACATCCCACGGGACCAGACACAGCCCGAGTTTGTGGCTGGCATGGGGCAGGATGGCATTGTGCAGCTGGGTGCCTCCTATGGGGTACCCAGTTACCATGGCAACACAAGGCTGGAGAAAATGGACTGGGCCACCTTCCAGCTGGAGATCACCTTCACTGCCATCACAGACAGTGGCACATATGAGTGCAGAGTATCTGAGAAGTCTCGGAACCAGGCCAGAGATCTGAGCTGGACTCAGAAGATTTCAGTTACTGTAAAGTCTCTGGGTAAGTGTCAAAGGAAGTCCTTTTCTGCACCTTATTAGAAATTCTGTTTCATTTTTCTGTCTAGAGTCAAGTTTACAAGTTAGTCTGATGAGCCGTCAGCCGCAAGTGATGTTAACCAACACCTTTGACCTGTCCTGTGTCGTGAGGGCCGGTTACTCTGACCTCAAGGTGCCACTCACTGTGACGTGGCAGTTCCAGCCAGCTAGCTCTCACATCTTCCACCAGCTTATTCGAATCACCCACAATGGCACTATTGAATGGGGGAATTTCCTATCCCGGTTCCAAAAGAAGACGAAAGTGTCGCAGTCTTTATTTCGTTCACAACTCCTAGTCCATGATGCCACTGAGGAAGAGACAGGAGTGTATCAGTGTGAAGTAGAAGTTTATGACAGAAATTCCCTATACAACAACCGCCCCCCGAGGGCTTCTGCCATCTCTCACCCACTGAGGATAGCCGTCACTTTACCAGGTAAGTGTGACTTGAAATTAATCCCTGTTTTAGCAAAGTAACTGTTTCATTTTTTTAAATTTAGAGAGCAAGCTAAAAGTGAATTCAAGGAGTCAAGTCCAAGAGCTCTCCATCAACTCCAACACTGATATAGAATGTAGCATCTTGTCCCGGTCCAATGGAAACCTTCAGTTAGCCATTATTTGGTATTTTTCTCCTGTTTCCACTAATGCCTCTTGGCTAAAGATCCTGGAGATGGACCAAACCAATGTTATAAAAACTGGGGATGAGTTTCACACCCCACAGAGAAAACAAAAATTTCATACTGAGAAGGTTTCCCAAGACTTATTTCAGCTGCACATTCTGAATGTGGAAGACAGCGATCGGGGCAAATATCACTGTGCTGTGGAGGAATGGCTCCTGTCTACAAATGGCACTTGGCACAAGCTTGGAGAAAAGAAGTCAGGACTAACAGAATTGAAACTCAAGCCCACAGGTAAACCTTGCGAGTGTATCCTCACAATGTCTATTCTCTAATTTACTGCCATTTTATTTTCTAGGAAGTAAGGTACGTGTCTCCAAAGTGTACTGGACCGAAAATGTGACTGAGCACAGAGAAGTGGCCATCCGCTGCAGCCTGGAGAGTGTAGGCAGCTCAGCCACTCTGTACTCTGTGATGTGGTACTGGAACAGAGAAAACTCTGGAAGTAAATTGCTGGTGCACTTGCAACATGATGGCTTGCTGGAGTATGGGGAAGAGGGGCTCAGGAGGCACCTGCACTGTTACCGTTCATCCTCTACAGACTTTGTCCTGAAGCTTCATCAGGTGGAGATGGAGGATGCAGGAATGTACTGGTGTAGGGTGGCAGAGTGGCAGCTCCATGGACACCCAAGCAAGTGGATTAATCAAGCATCCGATGAGTCACAGCGGATGGTGCTCACGGTGCTGCCTTCAGGTAACCAGGGGTTTATCTACCGCGAGCTCATGGAATTACTCTCTTGTTTCTCCCTTCGTTGCAGAGCCCACGCTTCCTTCCAGGATCTGCTCCTCGGCCCCTTTACTCTATTTCCTGTTCATCTGTCCCTTCGTCCTGCTCCTCCTTCTGCTCATCTCCCTCCTCTGCTTATACTGGAAGGCCAGGAAGTTGTCAACACTGCGTTCCAACACACGGAAAGAAAAAGCTCTCTGGGTGGACTTGAAAGAGGCTGGAGGTGTGACCACAAATAGGAGGGAAGACGAGGAGGAAGATGAAGGCAACTGAATCCCAAGAGGCACCTGCAGCCAGGAAGGAAAGGTGGGGGCTTTTTAATTGGGCTAACCAGGGTGTGAATGAATCCTGGTTCTGTCCTCAACTATGTCTGCGGCCTTGGGCAAGTTACCTAGGAATCAGAGGGAGCATTCACTGAGTGCTTATTGGTTCTACGCACTGTTAGGTGTTCCTTTGTGTCTTACCTCATCCACCTCTCGCATCCCCCCTTGGAACAAGATAGCATCATTACCCTACATCTCTTGAAGGTTCAGGTCCCTGGGCTGCAAGGAGATAAGAGGCTCCCTCACACAGCCTCTGGAGGGCTAAATGAGATCCTACAGCAATGCCCTGGTGGGGCTTCTCTCTCCCTCTTATGTCACTTGTCACACCTGCTCTAGGTAATCATTTTCCTCCAGATGAGAGGTGTAGGAAAGGACCTGATGCCAGCAAGGAAAAAGGAATTGGTAACATGCTCTTTGTTTACCTAAAATCTGTCCCCACAACAAGAATGTAACTTCCTTCGAGGCAGAAATTCAATTTTCTTCTCCCAGCCCACCTACAAAGGCCCACTCAAGAGCAAGTTCTGTGTAAAGGTGCTTAACTAATACAGGTTCTTTGACAAAATGATAAAACATTTGTAACCTGAGTTTGGGGCTTTTTGTTTATTGTTTGATAAGACTTTTTATTAAGTAATTGCTGAGCAAAAACTTTGTAAAAACTCATGTAACAGTACTCCAGTCAGCCCCCCAAGGCCTCGTACCCCTGCTTCCCCCTACACCTCCATATCCCCACCAAAAGGTCCATCTGGCTCCTGGTGCTCAGCCAGTGCCTTATTTTCTTTGACCTGACAGCACTGGGTGGTAGGGAAGGTATTGTCTGGAGGAGCAGGGTTGACAGTGCCACCGTTCCCTCATACGCCTGCAGGGCTGGGGTTTGGGGCAGCAGTAGGTCAAGTCTGGTTCCTCAAGGTCTCCTATTCTCAGTAGCAAAAAGCAGCCGGTGGGGGTGGGGTGTAATGGCTTAAAGCTTTCAACAGCTGTCCCCACTGGGCCTACAGTCCCCTCATCTTTGTTTCAAAAGCCGCTCAGGCCCTGTTGTAGCCAGAATTGGAAATCAATCAGTGCCACCTAAAGACTTGAGAAAACACATCTATTTATTATCTATGTGACCAACCGAGTTGCTTTAACACTCGTTAATTTGCATTTCCAAGGAGAGCAATTTAGTTTTAATTATTTGATCAGGCACACACGTCCTCTCCAAACATAATTAGTTCCTTCCTAAGGGGATTATTGGTGGCTATGAGCACTCCTACTATGGACCTACCAGTTCCTTAAACTCATGTCCCTTCATAGCCTGATTTAAAATACTCCAAATCTTTCCTTAAACATGTCAGCACATTTGTTTCTTGTCATCCAGGTAAGGGAGCATATTTTTACAAACAACAAAGCTGAAATGAAGACTTTTTTTTTTTTTTTTTTGAGATGAAGTCTCGCTCTGTCGCCCGGGCTGGAGTGCAGTGGTGTGACCTGGGCTCACTGCAAGCTCCGCCTCCCGGGTTCACGCCATCCTCCTGCCTCAGCCTCCCAAGTAGCTGGGACTACAGGCACCCGCCACCATGCCTGGCTAATTTTTTTTTGTATTTTTAGTAGAGACGGGGTTTCACCGTGTTAGCCAGGATGGTCTCGATCTCCTGACTTCATGATCCACCCGCCTCGGCCTCCCAAAGTGCTGGGATTACAGGCGTGAGCCACCACGCCCGGCAGAAGACTCTTAGAAAGTGTGATGACCCCCTGCCCCTATTTTTTAGAAACCTGTATTTTAATTCAAAGGGAAAGAGAGCAGAAGTGAGCCTGGGCAGAGAATCTTGGATGGACTCTGCTGCAGCCCTCTGTGGGAGCACTCTTCACCCCATCCCTCCTCTCTGCTCACATGGACACCTCCTTCAAGCTTCTAGCTCAAACACCTCTTCCCCTTTTGAATCCAGCACAGAGATAGCACAGAGGAGATGTAAGCAGACAGGGAGGGTCTCCTGGGAAAGCAGACATTTAACCAACTTGAGCAATCAGCTTGTTTTACAGCTTCCTGCCTTGCTGCCTGTTTCTTCCCAAGCCCCGTGTGGAATGTGGTGACCTAGTCACCTGGAACCAGCTCCTGACAGACCCCGGCAACTTCTAGATGAACCCAAGTGAACTTTCCTCATTACCATCCTGAAGTCACTACCCCAGGGGGAGCTATAGCTTCATGACCGTAACATGTGACCTGTGTGCTGGCAGGACGACTCACTGCGGCTGCGCCACTGGGACCCCTCCCCTACATGCACCAATGCACTCTCTCCCCTCTCCATCACCCCATAAAACCCTCCTGTCACTTTCCTTCAGAGACACCGCTTTGGAGAGTATTCCCAGCGCTCTCCTTGCTTGTGACAAGTAAAAAAAAAAAAAAACTCCTTTTCATCAAAACTCATGTTCTTGTGGAGAGTTATTTGTTACTCGCCA